TGACCGGTCCCTGCAGCGGACTGGATAGTTGTATCAGAGTCCTGGACGGAAACAGATGGCACTCAAAAGGTGGCGCGCAGTTCAGAGAAATGCCTATGTACGGATTTGGTCCAATGCCTCAGCCTGACCTCAGGGACCTTCGGGGGTCTGCTCCGCGCCCACCCTTACACATCTGTGACCCCACACACTTCCACCCCAGCGCCACTGCCAACAGCTACACCCATCCCCCTCCAACCGCGTCAGCTTCCAGCCTCGGTCCATCTGAACTCGCCGTGCCCCCTCCCCTGCGCCCTTCCAGATTCATTTGCTAGGGAAGCCCGCTCTTCCGGGTGGAGCTGTTCCTCATCCCCTTTCTTTATCATTCTCTCCCCAGGGCTTCCACATCACCGTGCTGTGGACAATCCCGGAACTCCTGTCACGCCAGTTTACATTTAGGAACAGTAATGGCTCCCACTGACTCAGTCAAAACAAGGCTGCGGCCGGGCACGGTGGCTCACGCCCGTAATCCCAGCACTTTGGGAAGCCGAGACGGAGGGATCACGAGGTCAGGAGTTCGAGAACAGCCTGGCCGACATGGTGAAACCCCGTCTTTACTAAAAACACAAAAATTAGCCGGGCATAGTGGCGCGCGCCTGTAATCCCAGCTACTCCGGAGGCTGAGGCAGAATTGTTTGAACCCAGGAGGCGGAGGTTGCAGTGAGCAGAGATCACGCCACTGTACTCTATCGTGGGCGACGACAGAGCAAGAGCAAGACTCCGTCTCCGAGAACAACAACAACAGCAACAAGAAAACAACAATAAAAAAAATAAGGCTGCGTGGGAGGCAGAAAGAGCTAATGCGGCCACGCTTGTCTCCTCGGGGCCACCGTCCCCACCCAGACTTCCGGTCTGCCTTAAAATGTTCATGCGTAAGTGCGTGGGCAGGAAGGCGGGCTCAAGCGCAGCTCGTGGCGTTCATTGGCTGTGCAGGGCCGAGGGAGGCGGTGCAAGGCCGCCGCGTGACGTCAGGACGCCGCGGTCAGGACGTCGAAGCCAAAGAAGACCAGAGCCAGCCGGGTGGCACAGCGGTGTCGTGGCCGTGTTGCTGATCGCCTGGGTGGTTGTTGGCGTGTCCCTGCAGCGAAGGATCCTGGTTGGTAAGGGGAGCGGCAGGCGAGCAGGCGGGCGGTAAGTCTCCCTAACTCATTCTTTTTCTCATAGACAGTGAAAAAGCAGTCTGGCTCCCGAGGTCCACCCCTTATACCCCAAGGTCCAGATGGCGGCCAACGTGGGTGATCAACGTAGCACAGATTGGTTAGTGAGGCGAGAGGGATGGAGGCCAGTCGCAGGTGTGACTTGATGTCCTCTCTCTCTGCAGGTCTTCTCAGTACAGCATGGTGGCTGGGGCAGGCCGAGAGAATGGCATGGAGACGCCGATGCACGAGAACCCGGAGTGGGAGAAGGCCCGTCAGGCCCTGGCCAGCATCAGCAAGTCAGGAGCTGCCGGCGGCTCTGCCAAGTCCAGCAGCAATGGGCCTGTGGCCAGTGCACAGGTGAGAAGGCCTCATGGGGCTGGGGTACCCTGTGCTGACGGCACATGTGCCTCTGCTTCCACAGTACGTGTCCCAGGCAGAAGCCTCAGCTTTGCAGCAGCAGCAGTACTACCAGTGGTACCAGCAGTACAACTATGCCTACCCCTACAGCTACTACTATCCCATGGTGAGTGCCCAGCCAGTGGGGCGGGGCAGGGCCCACTAAACCCTCCCTCCCTGCGCCTTTGCAGAGCATGTACCAGAGCTATGGCTCCCCTTCCCAGTATGGGATGGCCGGCTCCTATGGCTCAGCCACACCCCAGCAGCCATCCGCACCCCAACACCAAGGGACTCTGAACCAGGTAACATCCTAGCCCAGCTCCCATACCCTGCTCTCCCGTGCTCAGCGCCTGCTTCCTTCTGCAGCCCCCAGTCCCCGGCATGGATGAGAGCATGTCCTACCAGGCTCCCCCTCAGCAGCTGCCGTCGGCTCAGCCCCCTCAGCCCTCAAATCCCCCACATGGGGCTCACACGCTGAACAGTGGCCCTCAGCCTGGGACAGCTCCAGCCACACAGCACAGCCAGGCGGGGCCCGCCACGGGCCAGGCCTATGGGCCACACACCTACACCGAACCTGCCAAGCCCAAGAAGGGCCAACAGCTGTGGAACCGCATGAAACGTAAGTTGGCAGAGCTACGTGGAGGTCCGAGCGGGCCTAACCATAGCTTTCGCTGCCCTCACAGCCGCCCCTGGGACTGGAGGTCTCAAGTTCAACATCCAGAAGCGACCCTTTGCTGTTACCACCCAGAGCTTTGGCTCCAACGCAGAGGGCCAGCACAGTGGTTTTGGCCCCCAGCCCAACCCTGAGAAAGTTCAGAACCACAGGTGACGTCTGCCCCCTTGCCCCGTCGCAGCCCTCCAGCTGAGCCCCTCATCTGTCCTCCCGCAGCGGGTCCTCTGCCCGGGGGAACCTGTCTGGGAAGCCGGATGACTGGCCCCAGGACATGAAAGAGTATGTGGAGCGCTGCTTCACCGCCTGTGAGTCGGAGGAGGACAAGGACCGCACGGAAAAGCTGCTCAAGGAGGTGCTGCAGGCGCGGCTGCAGGACGGCTCGGCCTATACCATTGACTGGAGCCGGGAGCCCTTGCCGGGGTTAGTCTGGGTGGGGGACATAGGTGGGAGGGGTTGGTGACGCCCTGCCCTGCTGTATTCTCAGGCTGACCCGGGAGCCTGTGGCTGAGAGCCCTAAGAAGAAGCGGTGGGAGGCCGCTAGCAGCCTTCACCCTCCTAGAGGGGCAGGCTCGGCGACAAGGGGCGGGGGTGCCCCGTCCCAGCGAGGGACGCCCGGGGCTGGGGGTGCCGGTCGAGCCCGGGGCAACAGCTTCACCAAGTTTGGCAACCGCAACGTCTTCATGAAGGACAACAGCTCTTCTTCCAGCACAGACTCCCGCTCCCGCTCCTCCTCCAGGTCCCCGACGCGCCACTTCCGCAGAAGGTACTGAGGCTCCCGGCTGGGGCTGTGTGTGATTCAGGCCTGACCCTCCTGCTTCTTCCTGCAGTGACTCCCACTCAGACTCCGACAGCTCCTACTCAGGGAATGAGTGTCACCCTGTGGGCCGCAGGAACCCGCCCCCTAAGGGCCGGGGCGGTCGAGGGGCCCATATGGATCGGGGCCGAGGCAGGGCGCAGCGTGGGAAGAGGTGAGACTGTGTGAGGGCTCGACACACGGGCCTGTCGCGCTCACTGCCCCTCATCCCTTCCTAGGCACGATCTGGCGCCCACCAAGCGCAGTCGAAAGAAGATGGCGGCGCTGGAGTGTGAGGACCCGGAGCGAGAGCTGAAGAAGCAGAAGCGGGCAGCCCGCTTCCAGCACGGACACTCCCGCCGCCTGCGCCTCGAGCCCCTGGTGCTGCAGATGAGCAGCCTGGAGAGCAGTGGGGCTGACCCTGACTGGCAGGAGCTGCAGATCGTGGGCACCTGCCCTGACATCACCAAGCACTACCTGCGCCTCACCTGTGCCCCCGACCCGTCCACCGTGCGCCCTGTGGCAGTAAGTGCCCAGCAGGGCAGTTCTGCTCTGTGACTCCGAGTGTGAATTCAGTTCCCTTTTTCAGGTTTTGAAAAAGTCGCTGTGCATGGTCAAGTGCCACTGGAAAGAGAAGCAGGACTACGCGTTTGCCTGCGAGCAGATGAAGTCGATCCGGCAGGATCTGACGGTGAGACTCGCGCTGGGAGGGGCCTGGCCTCATTGTGACTCTTGTTCTCGCCCCGCTGCCCCAGGTGCAGGGCATCCGCACCGAGTTCACGGTGGAGGTGTACGAGACCCATGCCCGGATCGCCTTGGAGAAGGTGAGCTGGCCTCTGCGGGCCTCCCCAGCCCCTGCTCTCCTCCCTCGGTGCCTCTGCCTTCCAGGGTGACCATGAAGAGTTTAACCAGTGCCAGACGCAGCTCAAGTCGCTGTACGCCGAGAACTTGCCTGGCAATGTGGGCGAGTTTACTGCCTACCGAATCCTCTACTACATCTTCACCAAGAACTCGGGAGGTGAGGCCCAGTCCCCAGGACAGAGGCCATGGTGCTGACTTCACCCTCTTTGTCTTGGTGCTAGACATCACCACGGAGCTGGCATACCTCACACGAGAACTGAAGGCAGATCCTTGCGTGGCCCACGCCTTGGCATTAAGGACAGCCTGGGCCCTGGGCAACTACCACCGCTTTTTCCGGCTCTACTGCCATGCACCCTGCATGTCTGGCTACCTCGTGGACAAGTTTGCAGATCGGGAGCGCAAGGTCGCCCTCAAGGCCATGATCAAAACGTATGTGGTGCCAAGCTCCCTTCTGCCTTTGCTCTTCCCATCCTTCCGCCTCGCACCGCCCCTCAGACCAGCTCCTGGCCGCAGGCCTCCCCCAGCCCCCAACCCTTGTCCTGGTCCTTGCTTCCCCATCATCTTTCTCCATTCAGCCCTCCCCTCTCCAGTTCCTCTTGCTCTCCTTGTTGGTCACCTCTGTGTTCCGGGTCACTCCTCTCCCTCTCCCCACTGTTCCCAGCTCACTGCCTCTGGGGCCTCTTCTCCACCCCATCTGTGTGTCTCTTCCTCCTGTTCTCTCCTGCCTGGACCCCCTAGTTCACTCCTTGCCCTGGGCTTCCTCAGAACCCTGAGGTCTCTGCTTTCTCAGCTTGTCGCTGTGCTCCCACCATAGAGACCATCTAGACAGCCTCTGGTCTACCAGGACAAGGCCCAGTCCCACTCAGCTCCTTTGAGAGCACCAGAAACGCTTAGGGAGACACCTGTGTTGAGGCCACACTGGGCGCGGTGCCAGAGGCCCCTGGTCAGGCCATGCCCCTGCAGTGTCCTTCGTTCACTAGACATTGCGCCTGGCTTGCTGTGGGTGGGGATGAGTTGCTTGACTCATGTTTAGACGCATGGTTCTGTCTGGTGATTGAGGTGCCCAGGCGACGCTGGGCAATGTCAAGAGAGGTTTTCGCTTGTCACAGCAAGGGGATGCTCTTGGCATCTAGTGAGTGGAGGCCAGGGATGCTGCCCTGCCACTGCCATTGGGCCTCAGAGCTCAGTCTTGCCAAGGTGGAGAAATTCTGGTCGAAGAGGTTGACCGGTAGACTGAAGAGGCCTTGAGAGCCTGGCCAGGTGGCTGTCCACGTGAGGTCATAGTCACAGCATGGAGGCCTTGAGAGCCTGGCCAGGTGGCCCTCCACGTGAGGTCATGGTCACAGCATGGGGGCCTTGAGTGCCTGGCCAGGTGGCCCTCCACGTGAGGTCATGGTCACAGCATGGAGGCCTTGAGAGCCTGGCCAGGTGGCCCTCCACGTGAGGTTGTGGTCACAGCATGGGGGCCTTGAGAGCCTGGCCAGGTGGCCCTCCACGTGAGGTCATGGTCACAGCATGGAGGCCTTGAGAGCCTGGCCAGGTGGCCCTCCGTGTGAGGTCATGGTCACAGCATAGTTTGGAGCTAGGGAGGGACTGTCAGCCTGGAGGTTTGGAGACTCATTCTGGAATCTAGTGTGGGTCAAGCCAACTTCAGGGAGAGGCTGAGCCAGGGTAGGAGTCACAGGAGCAGACGAGGATGTGGGGTGCCGTGCACAGAGCTCCATGACCAGCTTGGGAAGTTAGAAGGAAGGGGAGGCAGGAGGCTGCTTAGTCTGCTGCCATGATGGGCCCCATGAATGGTGGCTCTCAAGCTTCTGTGCTACACAGGGGTGTGTGGTTGGGCGAGTGTCCTTGTTAATTGATACCTAATTGGCCTTGGTTGGGAACATAGCCATGAGTGCCCCTCGTGGGTGGGGCGCCAGTCTGTCATTGACCTCATTGTGTCAGCACCTTCCCCCCAAGGAGGCTGACCCTGCCCTGCCAGCTGAGACTGGGAGACGGAGTGGGCTCTGATCCCAGGGCTTCCAGGAAAGCTCTGGCTTTGGAGCAGAAGCGGGTTCTAGGACTTAGTGCCCCTCACTCGGTGCCTGGGTTCCTGTGTGTGTGGAAAGGGTAGGGCTGCACCCTGTGGAAGAGGGTTCAGGGAGCTCTGAGGACCTGGCTCGTGCTAGATGCTCAGTCAGTAGTGTGTTTTAGCAGCAGCCGGAAGTGACTGCTTTCAGTGTGTAGTGGTGAGTGCTAGCTGGCACCCCTGCGCCTGGCTTCCCAGACACTGTAACGCAGGGCAGGGGAGGCAGCGAGGGCTGGGTCCCCACGGTGGCCCTGGCAGCCCCGCCATCCCCATCCCCTGCCACGTGCTGCTCCCTCCATCTGGTCCCTGCCCCTCAGCCAGCGGAGGAGCCCGCTGGGCCCTTCCCTGCCCGTCCCCGCTCCTCCCTGGCCCCCGCACAGGTAAGTGAGGGTGAGGGGGGCACAGGGGACTGGGGTCACTAACCCCCCCCGGGCCCCCCCCGAGCCCCTGAGGTGGGGAGGCTGGGAGGCGGGTGGGGAGCCAGCAGGCACTGTGCTGAGGAAATCCTGTGGGCACCCGAATGGGGGGGCCTCCCCGCTCGTGGGGCCCTCCCCTGCCCTCCCGCCCGCCCGCCTCATCACCTTCTCCTCTTGTCTCCATAGCTTCCGCCCTGCGCTGCCAGTCTCCTACCTGCAGGCCGAGCTGGCCTTCGAGGGCGAGGCCGCCTGCCGGGCCTTCCTAGAGCCCCTGGGCCTGGCCTACACGGGCCCGGACAACTCCAGCATCGACTGCCGCCTCAGCCTGGCGCAGCTGTCAGCCTTCTGAGCACCCAGCGAGGAGGGGCGGGGGCAGGGGCTGCAGCCCCCAGCGCTGCCTTTGCGGATTCTGTTTTTGAGCCGTGGACTTGGGTTGTAAATTTATTTGTGGGGAGTGCGCTCCAGGAAGAGCCACCATCCCTGCCCCCGTTTTCCCACCGGGGAGTCTGTACAGAGATTTTTCTACGTTTTTATTTTTTGCCTCAGAGGGATGGGATTGGGGAGGAGGGGATGGGCAGCGGAGGGTTGGGGGCATGGTCTGCAGGCTCATCTGTGTCCGCCTTTCACTCCACTAATGCTGTCTCAGTGTTTTCTCTCTCTCTCTTTCGAGCTTGCACTCCGGTACCCGACCCGGCGCCCTGGCCCATCCCATGCCGGGGGGCCAGTGGAAAGAAGACAGGCCGTCCAGCCCGTGCCCGCCTGCGGCGGGGGCACCCAGCAAGCCCGCCCACCGCCCGCTGCCTCACCTGCTTCGCCACAGACTCTTGTTCCCAGCCCCTTGGGGCCTCCGTGTTTGGGGTGGGGGAGCTGCTTAGAGACTGTGCCCGTCCTCGGCCCCCCACCCTGAAGTGCCAGCACCACCAGCACCAGATCCTCCGCCGCCACACCGCACTGAGGACACGCCGGCCGGGCCGCCTCGTCTCAAGTTGTATAAAGTTGTCTCCGTGTCCCCTCCTCCCTCTGCCCCCAGTGTTTCTTCTGATTTTTTTTTCCCCTTTCCCTCCCTCCCTCTCCGCATTCTTCCCTTGGTTCAGCACAGGTAAAACGGTTCCCCTCCCTCCCTGCCTTCATGGATCACCAGCTCACGTCATGTTGCCTTCTCTTTTCTTTGTGTGTGTGTTTATTTAAGTTATTTTTCTTCCTCCTCTCCCTTTTCTTTTTGGCCCTCCCTCCCTCCCTCTTCTGCCATGTAACTGGAGGATGTGCTATGAGTTTGCAAACAGCTGGACTGTCAGGCTGCTTTTTTTCCAGATGTTCCTCCTCTGCCTCCCCTTCCCCTCCTCTCCCCTCCTTTTCCTTCCTTCCTTCCTTTCCTTGGAGCACTGAGCACCATTTGGAAGCTTGAGAGAAACCAAAATTAAAGAGAGAAAGAGAGAGCGTGCACGCTCCTGCTTTGTCTTTCCTGTGTG